AGTGAGTTGAGTCATGAGTAAATAAAGGGGAAGAAAAAGGCTGTTGGTCCATACCTTTTCCCCCTTTCCTGGATTCTTCTGCTTTTCTGGGGAGATAAACTAAGGACTGCTTTCATTTTAGCTGCTAAAGTCTTTTCTTGGTAGCAACTGGGAGCAGATGAGGAGCAAATGGCATCAACGAAGCTGTGGAGGTGGCCTTTCCATTTTCCAGGTCCACCTGACTGGCGCAAGAGATTCCTCCCTTGTTAATCCTCTCTACCCTGCTCATCACAGACCAGACCAGAACTCCTCCCAGATTCTAACTTGAACTTCTCTCTTTACCCAGGATATCTAGATATATATATTGATGAATGACATTTTCTATTTAAATTTGTTTTTGTCCTAAAACATTCTTTTTATGTTGTTTTCATTTTAATATATTTTCTACTTATTTACATATCTTATTGTAAAGTAAAAACCTATATCATTAGAGTCTTACATATCCTTTTGAATAATAAAGCTATTACTGTACAGTTATACATCTTAGTGCATCTATACCTATACTTATAACCTGTGTTTCTTTAAGAAAATGCCTAATAACGTATTGATAAGTAAAGAGTTCTTTGTTTCAAAGTAGGTTAATGTTTAAAATATATTTTGTTGTTAAGGGAAAGACAATTACAATATTTAATCACAATATTTGAGTTTCTTGAGGTATTAAGACTTCTGCAGTGATTAATAGGGGATAGATAAATGTGTGTATCCTCAGCATATTTAGTTTTTAATCCTGGGGCTTTTAGTTCCTGGTTTTGCTGTTTGCACAGGGTGGCAAGAAGACATGTTCTGGGTTTGGTATGAGCTGGATTTGGTCCAAGATAGAAGATGTCATAGGAGTAAGGCACTAAACAGACTGAAAGTGGATTTCATCTTTGGCAGCCTATGACATTTACCTTTGCTCTCTTGTCACCAAGTTTACCACACCTAGCCCATGATGGCAGACAGTGGGATGAGTGGGTATAAAAACCAAAGTTACAAGGGCCCTTGTAGACTTGTCTCTCCAGAATGACTATCCTCCATTTCTAGGTCCCAAATCACAACCATGAAGTTGATCTTATGGTACTTGGTTGTGGCACTTTGGTGCTTCTTCAAAGGTAAGAAACTAATTTAAAGAATTCTTTCAAATATAACCTGTTTTTTTTCTCACTTTTAAAATAGATGTGGAAGCCTTACTTTACCGACAAAAATCAGGTCAGTATCTTTCAGGAATTAATCTTTACTTTTAATGACAGCAATTCTCCCTTTCTTTCTTCAGATGGTAAAATAGCAGCAAGCAGATCAGGTAAATTACTTTGTTCTCTTTTCTTATACTGTTTTCAAATAAAATCTTCTGTTATTTGCTGTAGGTGGCTTCTCTTATGGTAGTTCATCCTCTGGTGACTTGGACAGAAAAAAGCCACTCTTTAGCTTGGAATTTGGTTCTCCAGGAGAGACTGAAGACAAGTCCAGACAACGTCAGGATGCTGGGAGTCCAAAGTCAGAAGACACCCCAGCAGGTACTGTTACAGAAAATACACTTACATAGCAATTTCAAATAACATCTTCTGTCATTTGCTGTAGGTGGCTTTTTTAACAGTAGTTCATCCTCCGGTGACTCAGACAGGACAAAGCCATTCTTTAGCTTAGGACTTGGTGCTCCAGGAAAGGCTGAAGACAAGTCCGGAGACAGTCAGGATGCTGGAGGTTCAAAGTCAGAAGACACCCCACCAGGTACCGTTCCAGAAAAACATATGTACCTAGCATGGCAATGTAAGTGTTTTTTTCTTCACTGTAGGTGGCTTTTTTTATGGTAGTTCATCCTCTGGTGACTCAGACAAAAAAAAGCCACTCTTTAGCTTTGAATTTGGTGCTACAGGAGAGGATGAAGACAAGTCCAGAGAACGCTGGGATGCTGGGAATTCAAGGTCAGAAGACAGCCCAGCAGGTACTGTTCCAGAAAAAAATACTTACCTAGCACTTTCTTTCTTTCTTTCTTTTGTTTTCAACAGATAGCACCAACACAAGATATGGTGCTGGCTTTAGTAGCAGTGGTGCCTCTCTGGATGTGGGATTTGGTTGGGGGATATCTGATGAAAAGGGATTGGAAGTCAGTAAAGCTGATGGGAGAGAAACTAGAGGCAGTGGATCTGCTGGGGGTGAAACCATAGTCTTTGGACCTGATGCAGGTAGCTCAGGTATTCCAACTAAGACTCAATCCTCAAAATTTTTAACTTTAATCACATTTTGATTTTCCATTAGTTGGAACTGGTTCTTCTGGTTTGAAACTTGGAGCAGGGAAAGGTGATGCTGCATTTGGTTTTGAAGTTTCTGATTCGAATTCATTTGGTGACACTGGCATTAGTAGCAAAACAGTTGAAGGAAATCAAACGAGTAGTTCTGGAGGATCTGTTTCCATTGATCTAGGTATTAATATCTGACTTTTGTGCATAAAAACGATGCACAGTGACAATTATTTTATATTCTGCAGGTGATACCAGTTTCAGAAGTGAGAATCAATTTGTTGGTGGTGGCTCTCTAAATTCGATATCCAATTTATGGGATTCTGGTCAAGAGGGATTTGGAATCAATGAAATTGGAGGGAATGGAATGAGTGGCAGTGTATCTGCTGAGGCTGGATTCAAAGGTTTTGGATCTGATTCAAGTAGCTCAGGTATTCTAGCCAGTTTTGTTCCCGAGATATCCAATTCTAGTGACCATAATTTTGTATTCAACAGGTGATTCAAGTGCAAGAAATGGGTTTGAAAATTCTAGTGGTATCTCTGAAGATTCAGGAGTCATATTGGGGTCATCTGATCAACATGAAGTTGAACTCAGTAGAACTGGTGGGAATAGAAAGAGAAGCAGTGACCCTGATGAGGCTGGAAACTTGAGTCCTGGATCTGATGTCAGTGACTCAGGTATCCTAACCTGGACTCTATTTCCAAGAAATATTTCTTTTACTCACATTTTGATTTCCATTAGGAGGAAACACTTGGTCTTCTGATTCTGGAAGTGGTGGAGGAGGTAAGAGTGCAGATGAACTTGGTGTTGGTGCTATAAAATAGCCTGATAATTTGTATTAAAATAGGTGTCACAAGCTCGTCTGAATATAGTACGTCTGGACCACTCAATACTCCAGGTAATCTGATTTATGACTTTGGGTGTTTAAAACATTGAAATAATCTGTGCATTGTGTTGAATAGAAAAAGGATCCCACATTCCAGAAGCAACTCCAAAATACTCAGAAACAAATGCAATTATTGGTAAGTAAAAATGGTTGTGATATTCATTCATAATTATGTACACGTTCCTCTGAATATTTTATAGGTGAAATATCTACCTGGAGCAAAGGAGCATATAAATCTTTCAACGGCCGCATCTTTTTCTTTGAATCTTCATGCCCATACACTTTCTGCCGTCACTGCATTGAATCTGGAGGGGATTTCAATATTGAGATCAAACGAAACAATGATAGTGAGATTGAAAAAATAACAGTTCTAATTGACAATAACGACGTCTCTATTTTTGGTGACACCATTTTAGTTAATGGAGAAAGGTAAATAACGTAGTGTTTTGGGTAAATGATATTTTTACATATACTTGTATTTTATATTTTTCACTGTACAGATACCATATAACAATAAGTTGATTCACATAAAAAAATATGGAGAACATAATGTTCTGAATAGCCGTAGAGGAATCCTGACTTTAATGTGGGACAAAAATAACAAACTCTCGGTAAGTCTATCTATGATTTTCTTATAATCCTGCATGAACATATACATGTAATTTATTTTTAAAGCTCACTCTTCACAAGCAGTATCCAACTTGTGGTCTTTGTGGTAACTTCAACAGCACTCCAGGTAACATTCCAATGTATCATTCCTAAGAACTTTAACTTAAACTAAACAATGCTTTCTTTTTAAGGGCAAGATATTAATGAGCACATTGCCAATAGTAAAATTCCTGGTGATTGTCCCAATGCTGTTGGTAAAAGCTATGAAGTTTGTGAAGATGGAATACAGGTAAGAAATTTATATTTCCTTGTGTAGCAAATGTTTTAATAAAATAACATGCTTTATTTTGTAGCACTGTAACAAAATTATTGGAACCTACTTTGAGAAATGTGGAAAGGTTGCTGCTCTATCCAATGACTACAAAATGATCTGCATTGATGAATACTGCCAAACTAGAGACAAAACATCTACATGTGACACTTATTCAGAACTGTCCCGCCTCTGTGCCTCAGATGGTCCTGGCACCTTTGAATCCTGGCGAAGCGACTCCGATGTGGTTTGTGGTAGGTTTTTACCTTCATTGTAGTTACAGCTCATCCGTGTACACATATTTTTATATTTCTCCAGGAACACAAAGATGTCCAGAACAACATATCTACAAAGAATGTGGACCCTCCAACCCTGCAACTTGTTCTAATGTGGCTCCTTTTCAAGACAGTGAATGTGTGAGCGGCTGCACCTGCCCAGAAGGTAGTACACCAATGAGAGTATTTACACTAAAATTTTGTGGTTAGCCTTATATGATGTGTTCTAGGTTATCTGTTGGATGACATTGGAGAGAAAGGAAAATGTGTATTAAAAGCTGAATGTCCCTGTGAATCCAGTGGAACAGTGTATCAGCCAGGAGAAGTCCGAGAAGGTCCTTGTGGTTCTCAGTGGTATGTGTGTGCTTTTTGTTCACATATTACTGTAACCCTCAATATAACCATTACATTTTAATAGCACATGCCAAGATGCAAAGTGGTCTTGCACCGAAGCATTATGCCCTGGAAGATGTAAGGTGGAAGGAAGTTCCCTTACCACCTTTGATGGTGTTAAGTACAACTTTCCTGGAAACTGCCACTTCCTGGCCGTTCACGTATGTAATAGCCTGCAATATTTGAGCAAACTATAAACATTTTAATGAAATTCATTTTTTACAGAATGAAGATTGGTCTATTAGTGTTGAGCTCCGTCCGTGCCCAAGTGGTCAGACAGGAACGTGCTTAAATAGCGTTACACTTCTCTTGAATTCTGTAAGTAATAAGCTTCCTAAGCCTTATTCAGAAATTAATATTAACAAAGTGTTTTAAATATTAGTCTGTTCCAGTTGACAAATACGTATTCAACAGTGATGGAACAGTCACAAATGACAAGATTAGAAATCAAGGTTATTACTATTCAGGTAAGTTTAATGACAACATTTTAAAATAAGTGCATGTTATTAATGTTCATAATTATTTTAACAGATAAAATACAGATATTCAATGCATCTTCCTCATACCTTCAAGTAGAAACATACTTTCATGTGAAACTACAAATACAAATTGTTCCTGTGATGCAATTGTATGTTTCTATGCCACCCAACCAATTCACAGACACTGTGGGTAAGTCCTCTGGATACAGTTTTATTCCCAAGGATGTGAAACTTTGTTGTGTGCTCTTACACAGGACTCTGTGGTTCCTACAACAACAAAGCAGAGGATGATTTCATGTCAAGTCAGAATATATTGGAGAAGACATCTCAGGCATTTGCTAACTCTTGGGAAATGATGTCCTGTCCTAAAGGAAACCCCTCTTCATGTATTAGTATAGAAAAAGGTAATATTAATTGACTATCAAATCTGTAATTAAACTAATTTTGAGTGCACTGATTTTCTTCCAGAAAAATTTGCTGAAAGGCACTGTGGAATTCTTCTTGATTCAAGTGGGCCTTTGGCTTCCTGCCACCCAATTGTGAACCCTAAACCCTATCATGAGGTATGTGAGGCTCTAACATTAACACCTCTTGTAATGCAATATAAATTTGTTTCTTATTTTCAAGGAATGCAAAAAATATACTTGCACTTGTGAAAACAGTCAGGACTGCCTATGTACAATTTTAGGCAACTATGTGAAAGCGTGTGCTGAGAAGGAAACATACATAGTGGGATGGAGAACTGGCCTATGTGGTAAGCAGCAGAGAAGATTTCAATAACTACTTATTCTTTCTTTCTTTTGTCTCTGTACCAACAGAACATTCTTGCCCAAGTGGCCTAGTGTTCAAGTACAATGTAAAAGCCTGTAATAGTTCTTGCCGATCCTTGTCAGAAAGAGATAGGAGCTGTGATGTAGAAGATGTTCCAGTTGATGGATGCACCTGCCCTGATGCAATGTACCAGAATAATGAAGGAAACTGTGTACTGAAATCTCAGTGTGACTGTTACATAAACGACGAGGTCATGCAACCAGGCAAACTCATCCATATTGATGACAATAAATGGTATGGAAATTATACGTATACTTGCTATGACATGTCTAAATTTATAAAATTGTTTTATTTCCAGCGTCTGTCGGGATGGAATTCTTCTTTGCCAGATTCCCATTGATTTAACCCTACGTAAGTGTTAAAATCACAGTGCAAGTTTAAAAGCTCTTGATTAATGACAATTCTTATTCTGCAGAAAATTGTTCTGGAGGGGCTGAGTATGTAGACTGCAGTGATCCCAAGGCACAGAGAAGAACCAACAGAACATGCAGTACTCGGAACATACCTGTTTTTGATGTAAGTAACATAGTATTAGAGTTTAGCCATTGTCATGGTGTATATTTTATATTTATTCTTGTAGGAGAACTTGCCTTGCAAACGTGGGTGCTTTTGTCCAGAAGGAATGGTTCGAAATTCTAAAGGGATATGTGTCTTTCCTAATGACTGTCCATGCTCTTTTGGTGGACGAGAATATGATGAAGGAAGTGTCACTTCTGTTGGCTGCAATGAATGGTGCTTAATAACGGATTCTTATTTTATTTCTTAATCACTACACTCTCTCATTTTTTCCTTTTAGTACCTGCATTAAAGGGTCTTGGAGTTGTACCCAAAATGAATGTCAAACCATCTGCCACATCTATGGGGAAGGTCATGTTAGAACTTTTGATGGGAAGAGTTACAGTTTTGACGGTCTCTGCCAGTATTCATTTCTTGAGGTAATTATGAGTATGTCTTATTAAAATGTTTCATTCACAAACTATTATAATTTTTATTTTAAAGGATTATTGTGGTCATGAAAATGGCACATTTCGTATTTTAACGGAGAGTGTTCCATGCTGTGAAGATGGGCTAACGTGCTCAAGAAAAATTATAGTTGCTTTTCAGGTACAGTACTATTTTCTTTATTTTTTCCTCTCAACTGTTATTGTAAATCTGTCTGAATTTACAGGATCAGAATATTGTCTTGCAAGACGGTAAAGTAACAGCAGTCAAATCTACAGAAAGTAAGAAATGTGAACTCAATGCAAATGCATACTCCATACATACTGTTGGCCTGTACTTAATTCTGAAATTTCAAAATGGAATAATCGTGATTTGGGACAAAAATACAAGACTGTCTGTTATTCTGGATCCAAACTGGAATGTATGTATATCGCTAACAAGTGAATAATGGGGAATTTTTAAATTTCCCTTTCTGATCAATACAGGGCAAAGTGTGTGGTCTTTGTGGAAATAACAATGGTGATCTCAAGGATGATTTCACAACAAGATACTCTTCAGTAGCTTCTGGAGCACTGGAATTTGGGAATAGTTGGAAAACAAGCCAAGAATGTTCAGATACAGTGGCTCAGACTTTCCCATGTGATTCAAACCCATACTGTAAAGCCTGGGCTGTGCGGAAATGTGAGATCCTCAGAGACAGCACCTTCAGAGACTGCCACAACAAGGTAGCATTGTTCTGAAAGCAGTGACTTACACATCCCAGAGACTCATGTGCTGTGCTCTGCCTAGGTTGACCCCAGTGCTTACCATGATGTGTGCATTGAAGAAGCCTGTGCATGTGACATGGAGGGGAAGTACCTGGGATTCTGCACTGCCGTGGCTATGTACGCAGAGGCGTGTAGTGCAGTTGGAGTCTGTGTCTCATGGAGAAAACCAAATCTGTGTCGTAAGTGAAGTCCATATGTTGTTGTTCTTTCAAATGAAAGTAATTTAATATAATTCAATTACAGCTGTCTACTGTGATTACTACAATGCGCCTGGGGAATGCAGATGGCATTATGAACCTTGTGGCACAGTGACTGCAAAAACATGCAAAGATCAGCTCGTTGGCCAGAAATTTTCTTCACTTTTAGAAGGTAAGACATACTTTAAGAATATGCATAAAGTATAGAGATGAATTGTGGGTATTTTTACACACAGGTTGTTATGCTAAGTGCCCAGATAGTGCTCCTTACTTGGATGAGAACACCATGAAATGTGTCAGTTTATCTGAGTGCAGCTGTTTCTATAATGATGTCATACCAGCAGGGGGAGTGATTGAAGATAATTGTGGAAGAACATGGTATATTCTCTACTAACTTTTCAATGAGCAATTTCTTTTTTTCTTTTTTAAATTTAACTTTCAGCTACTGCATTGCAGGGCAGTTGGAGTGCAGTGGTAAGTCATTAAATTTTACACTAATTGATTTACTGTCAATAACAGTAATGTATGATTATTTCAGAAACTGCTCCTACCAATTCAACATTTGCAGGTAAAATCATCATTATATTTTAAATGTTGTATTTATTTTCATAAATATTGTGTTTCCTAAACAGTTTCCACTACAACAGCTACCACCATATTAAGCACCGGAGCAGGTAAATAAGTTAAAAATTGCTAATTATTTTTAATTTCCAAATATTTGTCTTCTTCTTTGCATAGCAATTACACTGGTTACCGGTGGCCCAAGCACAGGTAAGCTGTCACCTCTAAGCCACAACTTAATCACTTAGTTTTTCCATTGTTTTCTCAAATTCAGCAGCATCCATTCCAGCGATTACAACATCAAGCAGTGAAACAACAGGTAGGTAAATCAGAAAATCCATAAGTGACAAAGGAAAAATTCACATTTCTGTTTTCCTTTTTAGGAACAACTCTAGGTCCTCTCACCGAACCTTTTACTACAGGTCAGTATATTAATTCCTGGTTTTACATGTTATCAGATGAGAAGTTAATTTTATGTTTTCTCAGGCATTACTGAAACTTCAGTTCCCATCATCTCAACATCTGGAAATGCAGGCATGACAGGAGTAGTGAGCCCCACCGTCACTGGTGCTTCAGGCATGGCAGGTAAATTAAATTCAGAACAAAGTATACCAGCCTATATATTAAGCACCATTATTCTTCCAAGTAGGAACAACTGGAGGAGTGGATGCAGCCACCACTGGAGCTGCTAGTGAAAATACATCTGAGAGAGCAGGTACTGGAAGAGCAAAATCATCATGATGCTGTAGACATTGTTTTTTTCCATGATAAAAAATTAGGCACACCGAGGGTATCTGGAGAAACCCCTGCAGTCGGAGGTGGCAGTACCCCTGGAGAAGCAGGCCCTGGAGCCACAGTTTCTGGTAAGATCAACCAGGCTGGACATAATGTCTCAAACATGCATACCTGCTCCTGTCTTGGTTTCAGGAAGTACAGGAGTTTCTGCAGGCTCCATCACTGCCAGCCCTGGAGCCTCAGCCACAAGCTCTGAAAGCAGCAAATCAGGTAAGTAAAAGGGAAAAGTCAGTGAGTGTGCATCATGATACATATTTATTGTCTATTTTGAAAGGAACTACTGGACCCTCAGTGGGTGGAAAAACTGGAGCCACAAGCAGTGAAGCGACATCATCTGAAGGCATGTCAGGTGAGTAGAGGATGTCATTCCGAGGCTGTGGCTGTATATGCACTCCCAATACTGTGTTTGTCAGGTGTAACAGGACAGTCTCTTGGATCTACTGCTGGATCTGACAGTGAAATCACAGCTAAAACATCTTTCACTGGTTCCAGTCCACCTGGGAAACTCACCAGGCCAAGCCCGGGCTCACCTGGTCACTTTAGTGGTGGTGAGTCAGAAACCTAGTTGGAACTTCAGATTGCAGACTGAGCACTGTTGCTCTTTTCAATTAGGAACAACTGAATGGGGAAATGTAGCCACCACTGGAGCTGCTGGTGAAAACACTTCTGGAGCATTGGGTATGGAAAGAGCATAATCAGAATAAATCTAGTGTAATCCTAGCTGCCTTTGTATGTTGACCAGGTTCAACAGAAGGGTCTGTGGAAGCCACCACCAGCGCAGGCAGTGGAAACACAGCTGGAACATCAGGTACTGGGGACACTGGCCCTGGTAACACAGCAGGTAAGACAAAGCACATCTAGTTGTCAGAGCAAGAGTTTCTTAAACTGTTTGTTTTCTCTGAAAGTCTCAGGCACACCTGTGGTATCACCTGGAGCAACTCCTGGAGCTCCAGGTAGCAGCACCCCTGGGGAAGCAGACATTGGAAACACCAGTTTTGGAAAATCAGGCAAGTCTGGACATGACTCCTTAACAGTTCTCAGTGAGCCTGAACCATTGTTGTTGATAACCAGGGACCCCAACAGTATCTGCTGCCTCAACTACCAGTAGCCCTGTGAGTAAACACACCGATGCAGCCTCAGCCACAGCAGTGACAATCTCTGGAAGCAAACCAGGTAGGTAAAATGGGAGACCCTGCACTTGCCAAATGCGTCCTTTCCATTTTTGCCTTTGCCACAGGTACACCTGGAACACCAGGTGGTGCAACTAGTGGAGGCAAAATTACATCTGGATGGTCCAGCAGTGGCACCAGCACGGGCGCTTCAAATACACCAGGTGAGATTAGCAAAGCACTAAAAGGTCACAAAATCATTCTGCTTTTACTATGTGTTTGTGACAGGGGCAACAGGATCATCGACCGGACAGACAGACACAAGTGGACCATCAGCTAAAGTAACAGGGAATTATGGACAATCATCTGAAATACCAGGGACAATTAAATCATCATCTGATGTTTCAGGGACAATGGGGCAATCAGATACAACATCTGGACCATCAGTTGCAGTGACAAGGACTTCTGAACAATCGTCAGGAGTCACGGTGGCATCTGAACCATCAGTTGGAGTATCAGGGACAACTGGACCATTAGCTGAAATATCAGGGACAACCAGACCATTAGTTTCAGGGTTAAGGACAACTGGATCATCAGCTGAAGGATCAGGGACAACTGGACCTTCATCAAGAGAATCAGTGACAACTAGACCATTAGCTGAAGGTTCAGGGACAAGTGGACAATCGGTTACAGGATCAAGAGCAACTGGATTATCAGCTACAGAATTAGGGACAACTGTGTCTTTTACTGGAGGATTAGGTACAAGTAGATCATCTGCTAGAGAAACAAGGACAACTGGACCATCAGCTGACGGGTCAGGAACAACTGGACCATCTGTTGTGAGATCAGGGACAACTAGATTATCAGTTGGAGTGACAAGAGCAACTGAATCATCACCTGGAGTGACAGGAACAACTACACCATCAGCTGAAGAATCCAGGACAACAGGACCATCTGTTCTAGTGACAGGAACAACTGGACAATCAGGCCAAGGATCAGGGACAACTGGAAAATCTTTTATAGAATCAGGACCATCTGTTGTAGGATCAGGGACAACTGGACCAACATCTGCAGGATTAGGAACAACTGCACCATCAACCAGAAGATCAAGCACAACAAAACCATCAGTTGGAAGAACTGGGACAACTGGACAATCAGGTGCAGAATCAGGAACAACTGAACCATCAGCTAGAGTGGCAGGTGTAACTGGAACATCAGCTGAAGTATCAGGAAGAATTGAACCATCAGCTACAGAATCAAGTACAAGTAGACCACTAGGTGAAACAACAGGGACAACTATACCATCAATGGAAGGATCAGAGGCAACTGGACCATCTGTCATTGGATCAGAAACAACTAGACTATCAGTTATAGGATCAGGGACAACTGGAACTTCATCTGGAGGTTCAGGTGCAACAAGATCATCAGGTGGAGGAATGGGGACAACTGGACAATCAACTGCAAGATCAGAAACAACTGGACCACTTTTTGGATTGACAGGAACATTTGGGCAATCTGCTACAGTGACTGGGACATCTTCAAATTCAGCTGGAGTGACAACACCTGAAAAATCACCTGGAGTGGCAATGACAACAGGACTGTTGGTTGAAGGATCAGCTACAACTCAACCACGTATTTTAGAATCAGAAACAACTGAATCATCAGCTGGAGTGATAGTGACATCTGGACAATCAGCCAGAGTGACTGGGGCAACTGGACCATCAGCTGGAGAGACAGGAACAACTGAACCATCAACTGAAGGATCAGTTGCAGCTGTATTATTTGTTATTGGATCAGAAACAACTAGACCATTAGATATAGGATCAGGGACAACTGGAACTTTATCTGGAGGTTCAAGTACAACAAGATCATCAGATGGAACAACAGGGACAACCAGAAAATCAACTGCAAGATCAGAAACAACTGGACTTTCTGGATTGACAGGAACATCTGGGCAATTGGCTGGAGTGACTGGGACATCTTCAAAATCAGCTGGAGTAACAGTGACATCTGAAAAATCAGCTGGAGTTGCAGTGATAACAGGATCATTTGTTGAAAGACCAGTCACAACTGGACCACCTCTTTTAGAATCAGAGACAACTAGACCATCAGGTGGAGTAACAGTGACATCTGGACAATCAGCCAGAGTGACTGAAACAGTTGGAGCATCAGCTGGAGTGACAGGAACAACTGGACCATCAACTGAAGGATCAGGGGCAACTGGACCATCTGTTGTGGGATCAGGAACAACTAGACCATTAGCTGGTGAATCAGGTACAACTGAGTCATCAGCTGGAGTGACAGGGACAAGGCCATCATCATCAAGAGAATCAGCAACAACTGGACCATCAGATGAAGGATCAGGAACAACTGGACTATCAGCTGGAGTGACAGTGACATCTGGACAATCAGTTAGAAAGACTGGGACAACTGGAGCACCAGCTGGAGTTACAGAAACAACAAGACCATCTGTTGTCAAATCAGGGACAACTGGACCATCTGTTATAGGAACGAGGACAACTGGAACTTCATCAGGAGGATCAGGTGCAACAAGATCATCAGGTGGAGAAACAGAGACAACTGGCCAATCAGCTGTAAAATCAGGGACAACAGAATCATTTACTAGGTTGACAAGAACATCTGGGCAATCAGCTGGAATGACTGGGACATCTGCACAATCAGCTGGAGTGGCACTAACAAGTCCTTTTGTTGAAGGATTAGTGACAACTGGATCATCTACTGTAGGATTAGAGACAACTAGACCTTCAGCTGTAGGATCAGGAAAAACTGGACCTCCTGTTGTAAAAGCACAGACAACTGGACCATCAGCTGGAGTGACAGTGACATCCGGACAATCAGCTAGAATGACTGGGGCAAGTGGACCATCAGTAGGAGTGACAGGAACAACTGGACCAGCAAGTAAAGGATTAGGGACAATTAGACCATCTGTTGTAGGATTAGAGACTACTGAACTATCAGCTGAAGGATCAGGGACAACTGGACCACCTATTGTAGGAGAGACAACTGTACCATCAGCTGGAGTGACAGTTACATCTGGATACTCAGATAGAGTGACTGGGGCAACTGAACCATTGGCTGGAGTAACAGGAACCATTAAACCATCTGTTGCAGGATCAGTGACAACTGGACCATCTGTTACAGGAGTAGAGACAACTGCAAAAACTACATCTGGAGGATTAAGTACAACTATATCGTCAGTTGGAGGAACAGGGACCACTGGACAATCACCTGAAAGATCAGGGACAACAGGACCATTTACTGGATTGACAGGGACATCTGCACAATCAGCTGGAGTCACAATGACATCTATCCAATCAGCTGGAGTGCTAGTAACAACAGGACTAAATGTTGATGGCTTAGGGACAACTGGAAAAGCTCTTATAGGATCAGGAACAACTGGATTATCAGCTGAAGCTACAGGGACAATTGGACCATCAACTGAAGGATTAGAGAAAACTGGACCATCTATTACTGGATCAGGAACAACCAGACCATTAGTTACAGAATCATGGACAGCTGGAACTTCATCTGGAGGACATAGTACAACAAGTCCATCAGTTAGAGGAACAGAGACAACTGGACAATCAGCTGCAGAATCAGTGACAACAGGGCCAGTTACAGGATACACAGAAACCTCTGGTCCATCAGCTGGAGTGACAGTGACACCTCGGCAATCACCTACAGTGACTCAGACAACTGGATCATCAGCTGCAGTATCAGGGACAACTGTACAATCTCTTACAGTATCAGGGACCACTAGACCATCATCTGGACAAACAGAAATAACTGGATCGTCAGTTAAAGAATCAGGGACAACTGAATCATCAGCTGTAAGGTCAGGGACTACTGGACCAACAGCTGGAGTGACAGGTACAAATGGACCATCATCAGCTGGAGTGACAGGGATAACTGGATCATCACCTGGAGTGACAGGGACAACTGGATCATCACCTGGAGTGACAGGGACAACTGGATCATCTGCAAGATCAGGGACAAGTATACCATCAGTTGGAAAAACAGGAACGACTAGAACATCAGTTGAAGAATCAAGGACAACTAGACCATCAGCTGGAATAACAGGTACAAATGGACTATCAGCTGAAGTGACAGGGACAACTGGACCATTAGCTGGAGTGACAGGGACAACTGGACCATCAGCTGGAGTGACAAGGACAACTGGACTGTCAGCTGGAGAGACAGGGACAACTGGACTATCACCTGGAGTGACAAGGACAACAAGATCATCAGCTGGGCTAACAGGGAAAACAGGACTATCAGCTGGGGTGACAGGGAAAACTGGACTGTCAGCTGAAGTGACAGGGACAACTAGACTATCAGCTGGAGTGACAGGGACAACTGGACCATCACCTGGAGTAACAGGTACAACTGGAACACCAGCTGGGGTTACAGGGACAACTGAACTATCAGCTGGAGTGACAGGGAAAACTGGACTATCATCTGAAGTGACAGAAACAACTGGATTATCATATGGGGTGAAAAGGACAATTGGACTATCAGCTGGGTCGACAGGGACAAGTGGACAATCAGCTGGAGTGGCAGGGACAACTACACTATCAGCTGAAGTGACAGGGACAACTAGACCATCAGCTGGGGTAACAGGGACAACAGGACTATCAGCTGAAGTGACAGAGATAACTGGAATATCAGCTGTGGTGACAGGGACAACTGGACCATCAGCTGGGGTGACAGAGACAACTGGATCATCAGCTGGAGTGGCAGGGACAACAAGACTATCAGCTGGAGTGACAGGGATAACTGGACTATCAGCTGGAGTGACAGGGACAACTGGACTGTCAACTGAAGTGACAGGGACAACTGGACCATCAGCTGGGGCGACAGGGACAACTGGACTATCAGTTGGAGTGACTGGGATAACTGGGCTATCAGATGTAGTGACAGAGACAACTGGATCATCTGCAAGATCAGGGACAGGTATACCATCAGTTGGAGAAACAAGAACAACTAGCACATCAGTTGAAGAATCAAGGACAACTAGACCATCAGCTGGAATAATGGGTACAAATGGACTACCAGCTGAAGTGACAGGGACAACTGAACCATTAGCTGGAGGGACAGGGACAACTGGAATATTAGCCGGGGTGACAGGGACAACTGGACTATCAGCTGGGGAGACAGGGAAAATTGGATCATCAGCTGGGGTGACAGGGAAAACTGGATCATCAGCAAGAGTGACAGGAAAAACTGGACCATCAGCAGAAGTAACAGGGAAAACTGGACTATCAGCTGGAGTGACGGGGACAACTGGACTATCACCTGGAGTGACAGGGACAAGTGGACTATCAGCTGAAGTGACAGGGACAACTGGCCCATCAGCTGAAGCTACAGGGCTACCTGGAGTATCAGCTGGGGTGACAGGGACAACTGGATCACTAGCTGGAGGGACAGGGACAATTGGACTATCAGCTGGGGTGACAGGGACAACTGGATCATCAGCTGGGGTGACAGGGACAACTGGACTATCAGCTGGGGTGACAGGGATAGCTGGACTCTCAGCTGGGGTGACAGGGATAACTGGACCATCAGCTGGAGTGACAGGGACAACTACAGTATCAGCTGGAGTAACAGGGACAACTGGACTATCAGCTGAAGCAACAGAGATAACTGGACTATCAGCTGGGGTGACAGGGACAACTGGACTATCTGCTGGGGTGACAGAGACAATTAGACTATCAGCTGGGGTGACAGGGACAATTAGATCATCAGCTGGGGTAACAGGGATAACTGGACTATCAGCTGGAGTGACAGGGACAACTGGACCATCAGCTGGTGTGACAGGGTCAACTGGACTATTAGCTGGGGTGACAGAGACAACTGGACAGTCAGCTAAAGTGACAGGGACAACTGGACAATCTGTCGGAGTGACAGGGACAACTAGATCATCAGGTGGAGTGACAGGGATAACTGGACTATCAGCTGGAGTGACAGGGACAAATGGACTATCAGCTGTGACAGGAATGACTGGACTATCAGCTGAGGTGACAGGGACAACTGGACTATCAGTTGGGGTGACAGGGATAGCTGGACTCTCAGCTGGCGTGACAGGGATAACTGGACCATCAGCTGGAATAACAGGGACAACTACCATATCAGCTGGAGTAACAGGGACAAGTGGACTATCAGCTGAAGCAACAGGGATAACTGGACTATCGGCTGGGGTGACAGGGAAAACTGGACTATCTGCTGGAGTGACAGAGACAATTGGACTATCAGCTGAAGCGACAGGGACAATTGGATCATCACCTGGGGTGACAGGGACAACTGGATCATCAACTGGGGTGACAGGGATAACTGGATTATCAGCTGGAGTGACAGGGACAACTGGATTGTCAACTGAAGTGACAGGAACAACTGGACCATCAGCTGGGGTGACAAGGACTACTGGACTATCAGCTGGAGTGACTGGGATAACTGGGCTATCAGCTATAGTGACAGAGACAACTGGATCATCCGCAAGATCAGGGACAAGTATCCCATCAGTTGGAGAAACAGGAACAACTAGAACATCAGTTGAAGAATCAAGGACAACTAGACCATCAGCTGGAATAACGGGTACAAATGGACTATCAGCTGAAGTGACGGACAATTGGACCATTAGCTGGAGGGACAGGACGGGTACAAATGGACTATCAGCTGAAGTGACGGACAATTGGACCATTAGCTGGAGGGACAGGGACAACTGGACTATCAGCTGGGGTGACAGGAACAGTTGGATCATCAGCTGTGGTAACAGGGACAACTGGACTATCAGCTGGAGTCACAGGGACAACTGGACCATCAGCTGAAGAGACAGGGGCAACTGGACCATCAGCCGAAGTGACAGAGACAACTGGACCATCAGCTGGGGTGACAGGGACAGGTAGACTATCAGCTGAAGTGACAGGGACAACTGGCCCATCAGCTGAAGTAACAGGGCTACCTGGAGAATCAGCTGAGGTGACAGGGACAATTGGATCACCAGCTGGAGTGACAGGGACAACTCAGCTATCAGCTGTGGTGACAGGGATAACTGGACTATCAGCTGAGGTGACAGGGACAACTGGACTATCAGCTGGGGTGACAGGGATAACTGGACTATCAGCTGAGGTGACAAGGACAACTGGACTATCAGCTGGGGTGACAGGGACAATTGGACTATCAGCTGGGGTGACAGGGACAACCAGACCATCAGCTGGAGTGACAGGGACAACTGGACAATCAGCTGAAGTGACAGGGACAACTGAACCATCAGCTGGGTTGACAGAGACAACTGGATCATCAACTGGGGTGACAGGGGCAACTGGACCATTAGCTGGAGTGACAGGGACAACTGGAATATCAACTGAAGTGACAGGGACAACTGGACCATCAGCTAGGGTGACAGGGACAACTGTACTATCAGCTGGAGTGACTGGGATAACTGGGCTATCAGCTATAGTGACAGAGACAACTGGATCATCTGCAAGATCAGGGACAAGTACACCATCAGTTGGAGAAACAGGAACAACTAGAACATCGGTTGAAGAATCAAGGGCAACCAGACCATCAGCAGGAATAACAGGTACAAATGGACAATCAGCTGAAGTGACATGGATAACTGGACCATTAGCTGGAGTGACAGGGACAACTGGAATATCAGCTGGGGTGACAGGGACAACTGGACTGTCAGCTGGGGTGACAGGGACTATTGGATCATCAGCTGTGGTGACAGGTATAAATGGACTATCAGCAGGAGTGACAGGGACAACTGGACCATCAGCTGAAGAGACAGGGGCAACTGGACCATCAGCTGAAGTCACAGGGACAACTGGACCATCAGCTGAAGAGACAGGGGCAACTGGACCATCAGCTGAAGTCACAGGGACAACTGGACCATCAGGTGGAGTGACAGGGACAAATGGACTATCAGCTGAAGTGACAGGAACAACTGGCCCATCAGCTGAAGTGACAGGGCTACCTGGAGTATCAGCTGGGGTGACAGGGACAATTGGATCACCAGCTGCAGTGACAGGGACAATTCGGCCATCAGCTGTGGTGACAGGGATAACTGGCCTATCAGCTGAGGTGACAGGGACAACTGGACTATCAGCTTGGGTGACAGGGATAGCTGGACTCTCAGCTGGGGTGACAGAGACAATTGGATCATCAGCTGGGGTGACAGGTACAAATGGACTATCAGCTGAAGCAACAGGGACAACTGGACCATCAGCTGGAGTGACAGGGACAACTGGACTATCAGCTGGGGTGACAGGGACAGCTGGACTATCAGCTAGGGTGACAGAGAGTACAGGACTATCAGCTGGGGTGACAGGGACAACTGGACTATCAGCAGGAGTGACAGGGACAACTGGACCATCAGCTGGAATAACAGGTACAAATGGACTATCAGCTGAAGTGACAGGGACAACTGGACCATTAGCTGGAGTGACAGGGACAATTGGACTATCAGCTGGGGTGACAGGGATAGCTGGACTCTCAGCTGGGGTAACAGAGAGTACTGGACTATCAGCTGGGGTGACAGGGACAATTAGATCATCAGCTGTGGTGACAGGTATAAATGGACTATCAGCAGGAGTGACAGGGACCACTGGACCATCAGCTGAAGAGACAGGGGCAACTGGACCATCAGCTGAAGTCACAGGGACAACTGGACCATCAGGTGGAGTGACAGGGACAAGTGGAATATCAGCTGAAGTGACAGGAACAACTGGCCCATCAGCTGAAGTGACAGGGCTACCTGGAGTATCAGCTGGGGTGACAGGGACAATTGGATCACCAGCTGCAGTGACAGGGACAACTCGGCCATCAGCTGTGGTGACAGGGATAAGTGGACTATCAGCTGAGGTGACAGGGACAACTGGACTATCAGCTGGGGTGACAGAGACAATTGGATCATCAGCTGGGGTGACAGGTACAAATGGACTATCAGCTGAAGCAACAGAGACAACCGGACCATCAGCTGGAGTTACAGGGACAACAGGACTATCAGCTGGGGTGACAGGGACAACTGGACCATCAGCTGGAATAGCAGGTACAAATGGACTATCAGCTGGGGTGACAGGGACAACTGGACTATCAGCTAGGGTGACAGAGAGTACTGGACTATCAGCTGGGGTGACAGGGACAATTGGATCATCAGCTGTGGTGACAGAGACAACTAGACTTTCATCTGGAGTCACAGGGACAATTGGACCATCAGCTGAAGAGACAGGGGCAACTGGACTATCAGCAGAAGTGACAGGGACAACTGGATCATTAGCTGAAGTGACAGGGACAACTGGGCTATCAGCTGGGGTGACAGGGACAATTGGATCATCAGCTGTGGTGACAGGGACAACTGGACTATCAGCTGGAATAACAGGTACAAATGGACTATCAGCTGAAGTGACAGGGACAGCTGGACCATTAGCTGGAGTGACAGGGACAACTGGACTATCAGCTGGGGTGACAGGGACAACTGGACTATCAGCTGGGGTGACAGAGACAACTGGACAATCAGCTGGGGTGACAGAGAGTACTGGACTATCACCTGGGGTGACAGGGACAATTGGATCATCGGCTGTGGTGACAGGGATAAAGGGACTATCAGCAGGAGTGACAGGGACCACTGGACCATCAGCTGAAGAGACAGGGGCAACTGGACCATCAGCTGAAGTCACAGGGACAACTGGACCATCGGGTGGAGTGACAGGGACAAGTGTACTATCAGTTGAAGTGACAGGAACAACTGGCCCATCAGCTGAAGTGACAGGGCTACCTGGAGTATCAGCTGGGTTGACAGGGACAATTGGATCACCAGCTGCAGTGAGAGGGACAACTTGGCCATCAGCTGTGGTGACAGGGATAAGTGGACTATCAGGTGAGGTGACAGGGACAACTGGACTATCAGCTGGGGTGACAGGGATAGGTGGACTCTCAGCTGGGGTGACAGGGACAATTGGATCATCAGCTGGGGTGACAGGTACAAATGCACTATCAGCTGAAGCAACAGGGACAACTGGACCATCAGCTGGAGTGACAGGGACAACTGGACTATCAGCTGGGGTGACAGGGACAACTGGACTATCAGCTGGGGTGACAGGGACAATTAGATCATCAGCTGTGGTGACAGAGACAACTGGACTATCAGCAGGAGTGACAGGGACAACTGGACCATCAGCTGGAATAGCAGGTACAAATGGACTATCAGCTGAAGTGACAGGGACAACTGGACTATCAGCTGGGATGACAGGGACAACTGGACTATCAGCTAGGGTGACAGAGAGTACTGGACTATCAGCTGGGGTGACAGGGACAATTGGATCATCAGCTGTGGTGACAGAGACAACTAGACTATCAGCTGGAGTCACAGGGACAATTGGACCATCAGCTGAAGAGACAGGGGCAACTGGACTATCAGCAGAAGTGACAAGGACAACTGGATCATTAGCTGGAGTGACAGGGACAACTGGACCATCAGCTGTAGTGACAGGGAAAACTGAACTATCAGCAGAAGTGACAGGGACAACTGAACTATCAGCTGAGGTGACAGAGAAAACTGGACCATCAGCAGAAGTGACAGGGAAAACTGGGCTATCAGCTGGAGTGATGGAGACAACTGGACCATCAGCTGAAGTGACAGGGACAACTGGATCATCAGCTGGGGTGACAGGCACAACTGGACCATCAGCTGGAGTGACAGGGACAACTGGCCCATCAGCTGAAGCGACAGGGCTACCTGGAGTATCAGCTGGGGTGACAGGGACAATTGGATCACCAGCTGGAGTGACAGGGACAGCTCGGCTATCAGCTGTGGTGACAGGGATAAGTGGACTATCAGCTGAGGTGACAGGGACAACTGGACTATCAACTGGGGTGACAGGGATAGCTGGACACTCAGCTGCGGTGACAGGGATAACTAGACCATCAGCTGGAGTGACAGGGACAACCACAGTATCAGCTGGAGTAACAGGGACAATTGGACTATCAGCTGAAGCAACAGGGATAACTCTACCATCAGCTGGGGTGACAGAGACAACTGGACTATCTGCTGGAGTGACAGAAACAATTGGACTATCAGCTGGGGTGACAGGGACAATTGGATCATCAGCTGGGGTGACAGAGATAACTGGACTATCAGCTGGAGTGACAGGGACAACTGGACCATCAGCTGGTGTGACAGGGTCAACTGTACTATCAGCTGGGGTGACAGCGACAACTGGACAATCTGTTGGAGTAACAGGGACAACTGGACCATCAGCTGGTGTGACAGGGACAACTGGACTATCAGCTGGGGTGACAGGGATAGCTGGACTCTCAGCTGGGGTGACAGGGATAACTGGACCATCAGCTGGAGTGACAGGGACAACTACAGTATCAGCCGGAGTAACAGGGACAACTGGACTATCAGCTGAAGCAACAGAGATAACTGGACTATCAGCTGGGGTGACAGGGACAACTGGACTATCAGCTGGGGTGACAGGGATAGCTGGACTCTCAGCTGGGGTGACAGAGACAATTGGATCATCAGCTGGGGTGACAGGTACAAATGGACTATCAGCTGAAGCAACAGGGAAAACTGGACCATCAGCTGGAGTGACAGGGACAACTGGACTATCAGCTGGAGTGACAGGGACAACTGGACTATCTGCTGGGGTGACAGAGACAATTGGACTATCAGCTGGTGTGACAGGGACTATTGGATCATCAGCTGGAGTGAAAGGGACAACTGGACAGTCAGCTGAAGTGACAGGGGCAACTGGACAATCTGTTGGAGTGACAGGGACAACTAGATCATCAGGTGGAGTGACAGGGATAACTGGACTATCAGCAGGATTGAGAGGGACAACTGTTTCATCTGCAAAAGCAGGGACAAGTATACCATTAACTGGAAAAACAGGAACAACTAGAACATCAGTTGAAGAATCAACGACAACTGGACCATCAGCTGGAATAACAGGTACAAATGGACTATCAGCTGAAATGACAGGGACAAATGAACTATCAGCTGGGGTGACAGGGACAATTGGATCATCAGCTGGAGTGACAGGGACAACTGGACTGTCAGTTGAAGCAACAGTGACAACTGGACTATCAGCTGGAGTGACAGGGACAACTGTCCCATTAGCTGGGGTAACATGGACACCTGGACCATCTGCTGGAGTGACAGGAATAGCTGCACTATCAGCTGGAGTGACAGGGAAAAGTGGACTATCAGCTGGAGTGACAGGGAAAACAGGACTATCAGCTGGAGTGACAGGGACAACTGGACCGTCAGCTGAAGCAACAGGGAAAACTGGACTATCAGCTGGAGTGACAGGGATCACTGGACCATTTGCTGAAGTGACAGGGACAACTGGATTATCAGCTGGGGTGATAGGGACCACTGGATCATCAGCTGAAGTGACAGGAATAACTGGACTATCAGCTGGGGTGACAGGGAAGACTAGATCATCAGCTGGAGTAACAGGGACAACTGGATTATCTGCAAAATCTGGGACAAGTATACCATCAGCTGGAAAAACAGGAACAACCAAAACATCAGTTGAAGAATCAAGGACAACTAGACCATCAGCTGGAATAACAGGTACAAATGGACTACCAGCTCGAGTGACAGGGTTAAGATTCTTTTTCATTTGTTTTAAATTCAGCTACAACTGGAGTGCCTGCTGCAACTTCCCCAGGAGCTGAAGGTGAAAGCATAGCTTCCACGTCAGGTACTGGAACCACAACTGGGTTCAAAGTAGTTACTGCTCCTGACTTTACACTTTTTAATCTCAGTTGCCACGGGAGCCATCCCTCGGTCAACAATTGCACCAGGAAGTACCACTACTGGTAAGTAAGCAGGGGGATGTCAGATGTATTTTGTATGGTGATCTCTGGACTTTCTGTGTTTCAGGTACCACTGGGGTAACCACTGGCACAACTCTTGCCCCTAGAAGTTTCAACATAGGTGAGAACAAGCTGAGTAGAATTTTCCCATTGATGGCATGTTGACCACCATTTCTTTATTTCAGGAACTTCTGGTGGAATTTCTGGGAAAACCCTCAAACCTGGAAGTTATGTCTCAGGTAAGTCACCACATACCAGGACATCCTGGAGGTTCTTACTTTTTCCCTTTCTTTTCTTTCTCAGAGGCTACAACTGCTACAGGGACTCCTGGAGCAGGACCGTCAGGAGGTGAGTGTTCTCATTCCAAGACTTTGGGTTCTTGCTTTAAAGTTCACAGAATTTTTTTTCACAGGCACCACTATCAGTTCTCCTGAAGTCAGTACCATTTCAGAAGTTTCCAACACAGGTAAAATTCCATAAAGAAAATGTAAGCTGGCTGAATTTGCTAAATTTGCTTTTTCTTGTTTTAGGTATCACTGGAGTAGGCTCTGAGACATCTATTGAAACAGGAATTTCCAACACAGGTAAAGTTGAAAGAAAACCGTCTCTATGGACACCATGGTGATCCCAGTCCTCTTGGTGTTTCAGCTACGACTGGGGTGGCTCCTGGCACAACCCTTGCCCCTGGCAGTTCCAGTACAGGTGAGTCTGCAGGTTGGCAGGGAAGTCTTCAGAAATATGTCTTTTCTGTTTTTCTGTCTCTCAGAGGCCACAACTTCCATAGGAGGAAGTGCATCAACAAGAGGAGGAATAGCCACAGGTGAGCATTGCTGGGTCATTGCACTCATTTGCGCAGTCTTTATTCTTGTTTTCTTTTCTCTCAGAAGCCACAGGTTCCACAAGAGGGGTCAGGACCACTGGATCAGAAGCTCCAGAAGGTAAGCTTCATCAGTCCCCAGGCTTCAGAGTTTCCTATTAGCTCCTTTATTTTTCTCATTTTAGGTACTTCTGGAGAATTCTCTGGGACAACCATTTCATCTGGAGGCTTCCACACAGGTAGTTGAATGAGAACGAGTTCCTCATCTGGACCCCAGACCTCTTTATTCTCCTCTTTTCTCAGAAGCCACAACTCTCACAGGAGGTAGGGGCAGTATTGGAACTGAATCCAGAGCAGGTGAGGTGGAGCAGCTCATGATTTGGGATTTAAAATATGTTTTTTCTGTTTTTCTGTCTCTCAGAGTCCACAACTTCCCTACCACAAAGTGCAAAAACAAGAGGTGGAATACTGACAGGTGAGCATTGCTGGGTCATTGCACTCACCTGGTTTGTCCTATTAGCTGCTTTACTTTCTCATTGTAGGTACCTCTGGTGAATTCCCAGGGACAACATTTACATCTGGAGGTTCCCACACAGGTAGTTGAATGGGAAGGAAATCCTCATCTTGAAGACCTCTTGATCCTATTCTTTCTTTTCTCAGAGGCCACAACTTTCACAGGAGACAAGGGCAGTACTGGAACTGAATCCAGAGCAGGTGAGGATGAGCAGCCCGTAATTCACATGTTACCATGGTGATCCCACTCTTCTTTGTGTTTCAGCCACCACTAGGGCAACTCCTGGCACAACTCTTGTCCCTGGCAGTTCCAATACAGGTGAGTCTGCAGGTTGCCAGGGAACCTTCAGATAATATACCTTCCTTGTTTTTCTGTCTCTCAGGGGCCACAGCTTCCCCAGGTGGAAGTGCAATGACAAGAGGTAGAATAACCACCGGTGAGCATTGCTGGGTCATTGGACTCACTTTTTGACCCATGACTACCCATCTCTTTCTTAATAGCTACCACTGGGGCTTTCTCTGGAAAGACTCTCGAATCTGAGAATGACAACACAGGCAAGTCCACAGCCACACAGGGAATGCTATGCGTAGATGTCATCCTTGTTTTCTTTTCTCTCAGAGGCCACAAGTTCCACCAGAGGGGTCAGGACCACCAGGTCAGAAGCACCAGGAGGTAAGCTTCGTCAATCCAAGGCTTCAGAGTTCGTCCTATTAGCTGCTTTACTTTCTCATTGTAGGTACTTCTGGTGAATTCCCTGGGACAAGAATTACATCTGGAGGTTCCTACACAGGTAGTTGAATGGGAAGGAAATCCTCATTTTGACCATGGTGATCCCACTCTTCTTTGTGTTTCAGCCACCACCAGGGCAGCTCCTGGCACAACTCTTGCCCCTGGCAGTTCCAACACGGGTGAGTCTGCGGGTTGCCAGGGAACCTTCAGATAATATGCCTTCCCTGTTTTTCTGTCTCTCAGGGGCCACAGCTTCCCTAGGTGGAAGTGCAATGACAAGAGGTAGAATAACCACCGGTGAGCATTGCTCGGTCGTTGCACTCACTCTTTTACCCATTATTACCCATCTGTTTCTTAATAGCTACCACTGGGGCTTTCTCTGGAAAGACTCTGGAACCTGGGAACAACAACACAGGCAAGTCCACAAGCACACAGGGAATGCAACACGTAGATGTCATCCTTGCTTTCTTTTCTCTCAGAGGCCACAAGTTCCACCAGAGGGGTCAGGACCACCAGATCAGAAGCTCCAGGAGGTAAGCTTCATCAGTCCCAGGCTTCAGAGTTCAGACCTCTTGATTCTTCTCTTTCTTTCCTCAGAGGCCACAACTCTCACAGGAGACAGGAGCAGTACCGGAAGTGAATCCAGAACAGGTGAGGATGGCAGCTTATGATTGGGGAGTTACCTGTGGTGATGCCAGTTCCTCTTGTGTTTCAGCCACCACTGGAGTAGCTCCTGGCACAACTGTTGCCCCTGGCAGTTCCAAGACAGGTAAGTCAACAGGTTGACATGGAATCTTCCACCCAGGTAACACTTATCTCTTTGTTTCCCTTAGAGGCCACCACTTTCCTAGGAGTAAGTGGAACAACAAACATTGGAAGAGCCACGGGTGAGTGCTGCTAGACTAAGACCTTTAATTCCAATCTTTACCCCTTCTTTCTTTTCTTTCTCAGGTGCCACAACTTCCATAGTAGGGAGTGACACCAGCCAAGCAGAACGTCCAGGAGGTGAGCTTTTTACTCTAAGACCTTGGTGCTTTTGAAGAATTTTTCACTCCACTTGCCTTAATAGGTACAACTGTGGTTTCACCTGGAGCCAGCAGCACTTCACAGAGCTCCAGGCCAGGTAGGAAGGACTAAATACAGTCCTCATATGCGTGAATCTGTCATCTGCTTTTTTTCTCCTGAAGGCACCTCTGTCACACCAGACAGTTCAGCATCTGAAAGTGAAACAGGTGAGGAGGAGATAGGGTTACCATCAACATTCCCATGTTTATCCCTTTCTTTTTCCACTTTTAGTTACTACAAAAGAATTCTCTGGGACAACTGCTATATCTAGAACTTCCCACACCGGTAGGTTAATAAGCAGGAAATCTCCATGTTTAACAACATTGTTCTGGTTTTCATCCCATGGCAGGCACCCCTGCAGCCTCAGGAGGCCAAGCAACTGGGAGCCTGACAGGTGAAGGGGAGGGAAAGCCACCCTGTTTCCTTACTGTGATGATCACAGACCCTTTGTGTTTCAGCCACCACTGGGGTAGCTCCTGGCACAACTGTTGCACCTGGCAGTTCCAACACAGGTGAGTCCCTGAGGTGGCAGATTCCTCCAGGACATCACTCCTGTCCTGTTTTCCTCTTTCTCAGAGGCCACAACTTCTGTAGGAGAAAGAGAAACAACAAAAGCTGAAATAATCACAGGTGAGCTCTGTTAAGATATTAACTATTCCTAACTATAGTTCCATTTTCCTTTTTTGCATTTTAGGTGACACTGGAGAATTATCTGGAACAACCATTATATCTGAAAATTCCACCACAGGTAGTTTAACAAGAAGGAAATGCCCTTATTTAAGCCTTTCTTCCCTGCTCTTTCTATCTCACAGCAGGCATCACTGCAGCAACAGGGAAGCAAGCAGGTGAGCATTGGGAAAATGCATCTAGTTTCTCTACTATGATCACCTCAGTCTCTTTGTGTTCCAGGCACCTCGGAGGTAGCTCCTTCCACAACAGTTGCCCCAGGAAGTTTCAGCACAGGTGAGTCTACTCTGTGGTGGGGAATCCTTTCAAATCTTTTCCATTTGTGTCTTTCTTCTTCCAGCAGCCACAACTTCTCCTGGAGCAAGTGGAACGACTGGGGTTACAACAACTACAAGTAAGAACTGACAATCCACTACCTCCTTCACATTAATACTCAATTAATTTTGGTTTTCTTCAAGAGACCACAACTTCCCTAGGAGGAAGTGGCACCACTGGAGCAGAAATAAAATCAGGTAAAGACTTTGAGGTATTTATGTTTATTGTTCTCTTCTTCTCCTAATCTCTTTTCATGTGGAGCCACCACTGGAGCACCAGGAAGTAGGACAGGTAAACTTGGGGAAAGCCTTTCATAGGACCTTATGTAGATCCCTCTCTCTTCTTTCCTACCTAGGCACAGCTGGAGTGCCCTCTGCTACAACAGTCTCCCCTGGGAGCTCCAACTCAGGTAAAGCACCAGGCTGGGAGGAACCACTACTTCCTCACTGCTGTTCTTTGTCCCTGTTTTGCAGAGGCCACAACTTCTGTAGGAGAAAGTGGAAAAACAGGAGCTGAAACAATCACAGGTTAGCTCTGTTAAGGAACTAAGTTTACTTTGAGCCTTTTTCATTCTCCTCTTTCTTCCATCAGAGGCCACCACTTCCACAGAAGGGACTGGTACTTCTGGAACTGGATTCAAAACTGGTGAGAAGAAACAGCCCATGATTTGGCATCATACTGTGATCACCTCAGTTTCTTTGTGTTTCAGGCACCTCAGAGGTAGCTCCTGCCACAACGGTTGCCCCAGGAAGTTTCAGCACAGGTGAGTCCACTGTGTGGCGGAGAGTCCTTTCAAATCTTTTCCATTTGTGTCCTTCTTCTTCCAGCAGCCACAACTTCTCCTGGAGCAAGTGGAATGACTGGGGTTACAACAACTACAAGTAAGAACTGACAATCCACTACCTCCTTCCCATCAATTAATTTTGGTTTCTTTTCATCTTTTAGAGACCACAACTTCCCTAGGAGGAAGTGGCACCACTGGAGCAAAAATAAAATTAGGTAAAGACTTTGGAGTATTTGTATTTATTGTTTCTTTCTTCTCCCTTTCTCTTTTGATTTTCAGTAGGAACCACCACTACAGCACCAGAAAGTAGGACAGGTAAACTTGGGGAAAGCCTTTCATATGACCTTATCTTTCTCTTTTCTTTTCTACCTTGGCACAGCTGGAGTGCCCTCTGGTACAAGAGTCACCCCTGGGAGCTCCAACTCAGGTAAAGCACCAGGCTGGGAGGAACCACTGCTTCCTCACTGCCATTCTTTTTCCCTGTTTTGCAGAGGCCACAACTTCTGTAGAAGAAAGCAGAATAACAAGAGCCGAAGTAATCACAGGTGAGTTCTGTTAAGGAACTAAGTGTACTTTGGTCTTCATACCTCCAATTCCTTTCTCTCTCAGAGGCCACAACTTTCTCAGGAGGCAGCGGGGCCACCTGAGCAGGATTACCCAGAGGTGAGCTTGGCAGACTGAGACCTGGGGCTCTCCCCCAACTTTTTTTTTTTTTTTGGCATTTTAGGTACCACTGGAGAATTTTCTGGAACGAACTTTATATCTGGAAGTTCTAACACAGGTAGCTTAACAAGAAGTAAATTTTTATTTAATAGCCTTTTTCATTCTCCTCTTTCTTCCATCAGAGGCCACCACTTCCACAGAAGGGACAGGTACTTCTGGAACTGGATTCAAAATTGGTGAGAAGAAGCAACCCATGATGTGGCATCATACCCTTTTTTCCCTCTTCTTTCTACCTCACAGCAGGCATCACTTCTGCCCCAGGGAAACAAGCAGGTGAGCATTGGGGAAATGTATCTAGTTTTGCTACCATGATCACCTCAGTCTCTTTGTGTTTCAGGCACCTCTGGGGTATCTCTTGCCACAACAGTTGCCCCTGGAAGCTTCAGCACAGGTGAGTCCACAGTGTGGTGGGGAATCCTTTCACTTTTCTATTTATGTTCTTCCTCTCTTCGCAGCCACAACTTCTTCTGGAGCAAGTGGAATAACTAGGGCTGGCCCCAACTCAGGTAAGCACTGACGAATCACTACCTGCCTCCCACAATTAATTTTGGTTTTCTCTCCATCTTTAAGAGACCACAACTTCCCTAGGAGGAAGTGGTACCACTGGAGCAGAAATAAAATCAGGTGAAGATTTGGGTATTTTCATTATTTATTGTTTTTTTTTTTTTTTTTTCCCACCTATGCACAGCTGCAGTGCCCTCTGGTACAACAGTTGCCCCTGGGAGCTCCAACTCAGGTAAAGCACCAGGCTGGGAGGAACCAGTGCTTCCTCACTGTTATTCCTCTTCTCTCATTTGCAGAAGCCACAACTTCTGTAGGAGAAAATGGAAAAACAAGAGGTGAAATAATCACAGGTGAGCTCCGTTAAGGAACTAAATGTACTTTGCATTGACCAGCTGACCACCTTTCTTATTTCAGATACTACTGAGGGCACCTCTGGCAAAGTTCTGGAACCTGGAAGTGCCCACACAGGTCAGGAATTCTGAACATGGCCCCTTAAGCAAGTCTTTATACCTCCAATTCCTCCCTCTCTCAGAGGCCACAACTTTCCCAGGAGGCAGTGGGACTACCCGAGCAGGACCACCAGGAGGTGAGCTTGTCAGGCTGAGGCCTGGGGCTCTCTATTGCTCCATTTCCCTTTTTTGGCATTTTAGGTACCACTGGAGAATTGTCTAGAATGACCATTATACCTGGAAGTTCTAACACAGGTAGCTTAACAGGAAGGGAATGCATCTTATTTGATGTCACTATTCTCCTACTTTTTTTCCTCAGAGGCCACAACTTCCACAAAAGGGACTGGTACTTCTGGAACTGGCTTCAAAACTGGTGAGAATAAACAGTCCATGATTTGGGGTCATCCTGACCCTAAAAGAGATATAATGTGTTTCAGGCACCTCTTGGGTGGCGCCTGGCACAACAGTTTCCCCTGGAAGTTTCAGCACAGGTGAGTCCACAGTTTCTTTACTGATTCCACAGCTTTTTCATTTATGTCCCTCCTCTCTCAATAGCCACAATTTCCCCTGGAGCAAGTAGAACGACTGGGGCTGCACCTGCCGCAGGTAAGCACTGATGAACTACTAACTGCTTCCCACAATTAATTTTAGTTTTCTTTTCATCTTTAAGAAACCACAACTTCCCTAGAAGGAGGTGGCACCACTGGAGCAGAAATAAAATCAGGTAAAGACTTTGGGGTATTTACATTTATTGTTCCTTCTTCTCCTTCTCTTTTTCTTTTCATTAGGAGCCACCTCCGGAGTACCGGGAAGTAAGACAGGTAAACTTGGGGAAAGCCTTTCAAATGACCTTATGTTGATCTTTCTCTTTTCTTTCCTATCTAGGCACAGCTGGAGTGCCCTCTGCTACAACAATTGCCCCTGGGAGCTCCAACTCAGGTAAAACACCAGGGTGGGAGGAACCAGTGCTTCCTCACTGCTATTCTTTTTCCCTCTTTTACAGAGGCCACGACTTCTTTAGGAGAAAGTGGAAAAACAAGAGTTGAAACAATCACAGGTGAGCTCAGTTAAGGAACTAAGTGTACATTGGACCAACTAATCACAATCCTCTCTTATTTCAGGTACTACTGAGGGTAAAACTCTGGCAGCTGGAAGTGCCCACACAGGTCAGGAATTCTCAACATGGCCTTTGGGCAATGTCTTCATACATCTAATTCCTTTCTTTGTCAGAGGCCACAACTTTCTCAGGAGGCAGCGGGAGCACCCGAGCAGGACCACTGGGTGGTGAGCTTGTTAGGCTGAGGCCTGAGGCTCTCTAAGCAGGATTTCTCCTGTATTTCTCCTGTAGGCGCTTCTGGTACATCAGGAGGATATGTCCCTGGAAGGGAAACAGGTCAGCGTGATTTAAACCCTATTCTACTTTGCCACAGACTTCCCTACTGTATTTGTTCCCTCAGAGCCCACAACTTCCATTGAAGAAACTGGAACTTCCAGAACTATATTCAAAACTGGTGAGACTAAAAAGCCCATAATTTGGGGTCATATCTTTCTTCGCTCTTCTTATGTACCTCACAGTAGGCATCACTTCAGCCCCAGGGAGGCAAGCAGGTGAGCATCAAGAAAATGCATCTAGTTTCCCTATTTGGGTCCCCTCAATCCCTTTGTGTTTCAGGCACCTCTGTGGTGGCGCCTAGCACAACAGTTGCCCCTGGAAGTTTCAGCACAGGTGAATCCACTGTGTGGCGGGGAATCCTTTTAAGTCTTTTCCATTCATGTCCTTCCTCTGCCAGCAGCCACAACTTCTCCTGGAGCAAGTGGAATGACTGGGGTTAGAACCACTTCAAGTAAGCACTGACAATCCACTACCTCCTTCCCACAATTAATTTTGGTTTTCTTTCCATCTTTAAGAGACTACAACTTCCCTAGGTGGAACTGGCACCACTAGAACTGAAATAAAATCAGGTAAATATTTTGCAGTATTCATTATTTATTGTATCCTTCTTCTTCTTCTTTTTCTTTTTATTAGGAGCCACCACTGGAGCACCAGGAATTAAGACAGGTAGATTTCAGAAATGCCTTTTTTTATTATTATATTATTCCATTTCTGTTTTTTTCCATTTCAGATATCATGGGAGAATCTTCTAGAACGACCATTCTATCTGGAAGTTCTAACACAGGTAGCCTAACAAGAAGGAAATGTGTCTTACTTTTCACAGACTTCACCACTCTTTCTTCCCTCAGAGGCCACAAATTCCATTGAAGAGACTGGTACTTCTGGAACTGGATTCAAAACTGGTGAGAAGAAACAGCCCCTGATTTAGCATCATAAAACATTTCCCCCCTCCTTTCTATCTCACAGCAGGCATCACTGCAGCACCAGGAAAGCAAGCAGGTGAGCATTGGGGAAATCCATCTAGTTTCCCTACCATGGTCACCTCAATCCCTTTGTGTTTCAGGCACCTCTGGGGTGGCACCTGGCACAACAGTTGCCCCTGGAAGTTTCAGCACAGGTGAGTCCACAATTTGGCACAGAGCCATTTCTTCAATTTTGTTTTGTTTTGTTTTCACTCTCAGCAGCTACAACTTCTCCTGGAGCAAGTGGAGTGACTGGCACTGGACCCACTGCAGGTAAGCCCTGATGAAGCACGACCTGCTTCCCACAATTAATTTTGGTTTTCTTTCCATCTTTAAGAGACCACAACTTTCCTAGGAGGAAGTAGCACCACTGGAGCAGAAATAAAATCAGGTGAAGATTATGGGGGTTTCATTATTTACTGTTCCTCCTCCTTCTCTCTTTTCCTTTTCATTAGGAGCCACCACTGGAGCACCAGGAAGTAAGACAGGTAAATTTGTAGAAAGCCTTTTATATGACCTTCTGTTGATCTTTTCCTTTTCTTTCCTGCCTAGGCACAGCTAAAGTGCTCTCTGGTACGACAGTTGCCTCTGGGAGCTCCAACTCAGGTAAAGCACCAGGCTGGGAGGAACCACTGTTTCCTCACTGCTATTCTTTTTCCCTTTTTCTCAGAGGCTACAACTTTCTCTGGAATCACTGAAGCAGTAACAGTCCCAAGTAAAAATGGGAAGTTGGTGAAATAGTTCTAACAATTCAAAGCAGAATATTCTCTCTCTTTTCTCTTCTACAGGATCTATGACCACTGCACTGGGGAGCCAACTCTCCAGCAGTCAAACAGGTGAGCATGGGAAAGTATGAATAGCTGCCTGATAAATTAAATGACATAAGTTTCTTCCTCTTAGTGATTCCAGGTTCCAGTGGCACCATCTCTCACACAACTGTTGCACCTGGAAGTTCTGTTACAGGTAAGTGAATATTTTCAGTGGCAGTCATCACTTCAGAATCTTTTTTCCTACTTTCAATCATTAGGAACCACCACTGGTGCATCAGATGATCAAGTCACTGGAAGTAAAACAGGTAAATATGTTAAAGAAATTATTTTGTCTCACTTCATGATGACACCATAGCCTTCTCATTTCAGGCACTACTGGTGTGGCCTTGAGCACAACTGTTGCACCTGGAAGTTCCAGTACAGGTAGGCTAACAAGCTGAGAAGAAAGCTCCCTTTCCTTTACGCATTGCTTCTCTTTTTCTTCCAGAAGCCACAACTTCCACAGGAGTCCATAGAACCACTGTAGTGGGACAGAAGACAGGTGAGAATTAATGGTGTGTGCGTGTGTGTGTGATTAAAAAGTTTTTCTATTTTTATCCTTTTAGGAGCTACCACTAGAGGGTCAGCAAAGCAAGGAACTAGAAGCACAATAGGTAAATATGGCAGGAAAGAAAGCCACTTGTCTCACCTCATATTTTCCTACCTTTCCTCTCTAAGAAGCTACGACGTCCTTTAGAGGCACTGGGACCACAGGAAGTGGAATGAATACAGGTGAGCACACAAGCTTCCTAACCTGCTCACTTGATATAGTAGTACCCTTCCATTTTGTTTTTAGGTACTACTGGAGTGGTCTCTGGCAACACCATCTCACCTAGCAGTTTCAACACAGGTGAGTCAATGAGGAAACAGATGCTGTTGGTTACACAAATATTGTTTTCATTTCTTTTCATTAGAAGCTACCAGTGGCACATCTGAGAGGCCAAACCCTGGAAGTGAAATAGGTAAGCGTGAAAAAGACCCCAAAACCTCTGACATTTGGGTTCTCTTTCTCTCTCCCTGCTTTAGGCACCACTGGCATAGTCTCTGGCACAACAGTTGCACCTGGAAGTTCCAACACAGGTAACCTAATAGGGAATATAAGGGGCTTCAGTTCTGAATTTACTTCTTTTCTCCCTTCACTTAGAAGCCACAACTTCTTTGGGCAATGGTGGAACCACTGAGGCTGGAAGTAAAATAGGTGGGCACTGGCAATCAAATGATTATTTTTTCCATAAATTGATTATCTCCTCTTGTGATTGCAGTTACCACTGGGATAACTACTGGCACGACCATTGTACCTGGGAGTTTCAACACAAGTGAGTCATGAAAGAGTTGGAGAAACCTGCCTATTCTATATCACTTTCTCCTATTTCTCCTCAGAGGCTACCACTTCTACAGACGTTGGAGTTGCCACTGGAGTTGGAATGGCAACTGGTGAGTGGTTTGTTTTGGGTTCTCAACAGTTCATTCTCAATCCTTTTCATTTTTTAAACTTTAGGGATCACCAACATAATTTCAGGGAGAAGCCAACCTACTGGAAGTAAAACAGGTGAGCGTGGGGAATTGAAAAAGGTGAGGATGTTACCCCCTCTTCTTTCAACATCTCATCCCAGGCTACACTGTAACAGGCTCTGGAACAACAGCCTTACCTGGAGGTTTCAGAACAGGTAAGTCAAGTCGTAAAAGGAATTCTCCTTTAACATTCTTTCTTTACTCCCTTTGTCTTGTCAGGCAATACCCCAGGATCAACGGGAGTCACCAGCAGCCAAGAAGGTGAGATTACTATGATGGATGCAGGTAATTTTTGATATGAATTTGCCCTCATTTTCCTTTGCAGGAACCACTGTGGTATCAAGTGGAATCACTGGAATCCCAGAAACTTCCATCTCAGGTAATAGAAATTATTGTCTCAAATGAAGATTAAAAGTTTATTGCTCTTCCCTTGCTCGTTTTAGGTCCTTCCAAGGAAGCATCTGACAAAACCACTGCTCCTGGACCTCCTACCACAGGTAAGTCAGATACTAATAAATGCATTTGTCTTTGTACTCACCACTTTTGTTCCTTTTTAAGCAGTCACTGCTTCCACAGGAGTCAAAGAAACTTCTGAAACTGGAGTGCAAACAGGTGAGTATTCAGTGTGGCTTTGATTATACATAGTCCTAAAATGTCTTATATTTCCTTTTGCAAGGCTCCACCTTGGTTACAGCTGGAGTGCCAACAAGACCACAAGTATCCCAGCCAGGTAAAATCAAATGACCGAAATGAACTGGAATAAATCACAATACCATCCATTTATGTCCTCTCAGAAACCACTGTCGTGGCAACCAGAGAAGTAGAAACCGAAAATAAAACAGGTCAGTATAGGAAAAGCCCTAATTTCTTTGTTGAGACTAACTTAAGGTTCCTGTTTTTACACAGAATGTCTAGCCTCACTTCCACCAGCTCCAGGTAATAATTCCACGACTTCAGAATTGTTCCACATTTAATTACCATTTATCATTTATGTCAACGGTTTGTCACGGTCCATTGGGAGAAGAGAAATCTGTAAGTACACAGTTTTGCTCTACTTTAATCCAAATAGAAGTCTAAACTTGGTTTGTTTATGTAGCCTGGAGACATATGGACTGCCAATTGCCACAGAGGTACCTGTACTGATGCAAAGACTATAGACTGTAAACCTGAGGAGTGCCCTTCTCCACCCACATGCAAAACCGGCGAGAAGCTTGTGAAGTTCCAATCTAATGACACCTGCTGTGAAATCGGATACTGTGGTGTGTATTTTAATTGAATATGTTTGTTGGTTTTTTAGAATAAAACAATATGTTTATTTTTCAGAACCAAGAACATGTTTATTTAACAATACTGACTATGAGGTAAGGTCTTTTCTTCATTAAAATGTTTTTGTATTTTGTTTTCTTCCCCCTCTTTTCCTCCCAGATTGGTGCTTCATTCGATGACCCCAGCAACCCCTGTGTCTCCTACTCCTGCAAAGACACGGGCTTTGCTGCAGTAGTCCAGGACTGCCCAAAGCAAACCTGGTGTGCAGAAGCAAGTCATCTTAACTAATGAACGCCGAGATTCAGTTCTTTTTTCTTTTTTCTTACCCTTACAGGAAGACAGAATCTATGATTCAAAAAAATGTTGCTATACATGTGAGTAAAGTTAAGTTCTGCATAGAGAGAAACACTTCTGACTCTCTTTTCCATTTCATTTTAGGTAAGAATAATTGCAGATCTTCCCTTGTAAATGTGACTGTTATCTACAGTGGTTGCAAGAAAAGAGTTCAGATGGCAAAATGCACAGGGGAATGTGAAAAGACTGCCAAGTGAGTTCTTTGAATGTGTATCATGTGTAAACTAAAAATGTTTATTACTGAATTTTTCTTTTAGGTACAATTATGATATCTTACTCTTGGAACATTCATGCCTTTGCTGCCGAGAAGAAAACTATGAACTCAGAGACATTGTACTTGACTGTCCTGATGGCAGTACAATCCCTTACCAATACAAGCATATCACGACCTGCTCTTGTTTAGACATATGCCAACTATATACGACCTTCATGTACAGTTAATGCTGACATCACCTTCCCAGTTTTAACAGGCCTGGTATTTATTTTATAAGTGAGGAAAAATAATCATTTAAAAAGTGAGAATAAACTAAACAATGTGAGAATAACTCAAAACAATGAGTTCTCATTGTGAGGAATTTTGTTCT